AGCCCTAGGAGTGAGGAATTATCAGAGGGCCCTCCTGTGACTTCATTAAAGTCTCTCACACAGTCAGCAATCCTAGCCTTTGCCTCAAGATACCCAGGTAGCCTCTGGCTGTGTGTTAGTCTCCCAGAGAGGGCACCTTCATGGAGGGAGGCCCGAGCCAGAGGATGTTCAAGCTTCTCCCGGGTTCAAGCGATTCTCCTGCCTCAGCCTCCCGAGTAGCTGGGATTACAGGCACCTACCACCACACCGGCTAAGTTTTGTATTTTTAATAGAGATGGGGTTTCACCATGTTGGCCAGGCTGCTCTCGAACTCCTGACCTCAAGTGATGCATCTGCCTTGGCCTCCCAAAGTGCTGAGATTACAGGTGTCAGCCACCGCGCCTGGGCTTACATTCATTTTTAAAAGCGTGATGTTCTCTGGGGGAGGTATCTCCCTAAGGTGGAAGGTGGCAGTGATTTGAGTTCCATGACACTTGCACAACTCCTGCCATGCTTGGCCATACCCATTACTGGCAGGGGGGCTAAATCCTGTCATAGCAACCTCAGGTGGTAGGACGGAGGACTCAGATGAGATAATAGGTATGAAAATCTTTTGTAGGCTGGGAGCAGTGGCTCACACTTGTAATCCCAGCACTTTGGGAGTCCAAGGCGGGAGGATCACTTGAACCCCGGAGTTCGAGGCCAGCCTGGGCAACATAGCAAAATCCTGTCTCTACTAAAAATACAAAAAAAATGTCACGGTGGCTCACACTTGCAATCCCAGCACTTTAGGAGGCCATGGCAGGTAGATCACTTGAGGCCAGGAGTTTGAGACCAGCCTGGCCAACATGATGAAACCCCGTCTCTACTAAAAATATAAAAATTAGCCAGGCGTTGGTGGTGCACGCCTATAATCCCAGCTACTCAGGAGACTGAGGCAGGAGAATCGCTCAAACCTGGAAGACAGAGGTAGCAGTGAGCCGAGATCGCACCACTCAAATAAATATGTACATACATACATACAAAAATACAAAAAATCAACCAGGCATGGTGACTCACATCTGTAGTCCCAGCTACTCTGGAGGCTGAGGTGGGAGGATCACCTGAACCCTGGAAGTCCAGGATGCAGTTAGCTGTGATCGCACCACTGGACTCCAGCCTGGACAATGGGAGTGAGACCTTGTCTCAAAAAAAAAAAAAAAAAAAAAGTATTTTGTAACCTGCTAGCTAGGACTGGCCTTAGTTGCTGCTGCTCTTGATTCTTATGAGATGCAGAAAACCAAGGTCAAGAGAGTAGGTGATGACACCATTTTACCCCTGCTTGGGAGCAGGTCCATCAATCAAATGGTAGTAGCCCAGGTTTTTAGACACACATCAAATCCTCTTCTGCCAGGCCCACCTGCCAGCCCTCCTCACTGTTTCTGCACAGTTCTAAAAGGATGGTTCAGTTCCCTCACCCTGCCTAACCCAAGGCAAGTTTCCTCTTCACTAAGTCCATTCTGGTCCCACTATCCCCTAAATTCTTCTAGCAGGTCCCTACAGCCATTAAACTCATTCTTTTGGATAAAGGCAAAGGTGGCCATCCAGTAGAGAAGGGCCCCCAGGCAGGTCTCAGTGTTCCCCAGAAGTCAAAACTCAGACTGCCTTATTGCTGCACATCACTTCACCACGCACAAAGCACTTTCTCAGGCCACATCCCATTTAACCCCCAAAGGGAGGCAGGATGGTAGCATCCTGCTGGGGATACTTTGGAACCTGCTGGGGCAGTTGGAACTTGGGGAGGGAGGATGGGCTGATAGCTTCAGCCAGAGATTGGGAGGCTGGAGGCAGGGCATGAGGGGATGTAACTCCCCTTGATTTCCTTCTGTAAAATGGGAATGATACCACTTCACGCACTTGCTATGCATGTGCATTCATTATGGCTCTCAAACTGAGTGTGGGAGAAGGGGGTACAGGATGGTGCTGCTGAATATACATGGCACATACATCATCTTCCTGGAATTTTACTTGAGGGTTTGGAGGTGGTGAGTTTTATAATAAAACTTGGATTTATTATGCAGCAGAATGCAAACCTGGTGTGTATTTAAAGATTTTAAAAGGAGTTTTGAAAGTGATGTCATGCTTCTAGTGGGCTGCTTCTGGCTACACCCCCAGATCCCTGGGGATTGGGCACGTGATCACACCCTAGTGTGCCATGTAAGGGCTTCAGTAGGAAAGTGGGAGCAATGCTGCCTGATGGAAGATGAGAAAGTGCCTGACATGCAATAGGCAGGTAGCATTTGATGGTTCGTGTTACGGCAGCAGCTATGTCCTCCCAGGGGAAACAGGCCCACACAGATGGCAGTACTTGGTTGGGTTCACTCAGCTGGAAGGTGACACAGCCATGACTGGAACCAACTACTGACTTCCCACCCAGTGCTCTACCATAACTTCCATCTCCTCCCCATGGGAAAGGGCTTTATGGTCAGCAGCCCTCTTCTACTTAGGCCACCTCCTCAGTTCTCTCTCTCCCTCTTAGAACTCCCTCTTGTCAGGGAGGTGTATTCCTCTGGGGGTACAACATGTGTAACTGTGCTAAAAGGCAAGTGCCTCTGTGGGGAGGCGGCAGACACAGTTGACATGAGCCAACCTGTGTACTTCAGAGAGGACACAGGGCTGCCGAGTTGCGGGTGGTAAGAGGAGAGGTCCAGAGGATGGGATGCTCTCAAGATTAGCTGGAGGCTAGAAGAGATAAGGGGCACACCAAAAAAACAAAAACAAAAAACAAAAAACAAAAAACAACCCTCGTCTCCTTCCCAGGTTTGTCTAAGTTGACAGGCCCTCAGGTTTGCACCTTATTTTCTTTCTTTTTCTTTTTTTTGAGACGGAGTCTCACTCTGCTGCCAGGCTAGAGTGCAGTGGCTCGATCACAGCTCACTGCAACCTCCACCTCCCAGATTCAAGCGATTCTCCTGCCTCAGCCTCCCAAGTAGCTGGGACCACAGGCGCATGCCACCATGTCCGGCTAATTTTTGTATTTTTAGTAGAGACGGGGTTTCACCATGTTGGCTAGGATGGTCTTGATCTCTTGACCTTGTGATCCGCCCACCTCAGTCTCCCAAAGTGCTGGGATTACAGGCATGAGCCACCTCGCCCAGCCCGGCATCTTATTTTCATGGCTTAAGATTTCTAGGTCCAGATAAAAACCAAGGGTGCCCTGGGCCTTGCCAGCTAATGAGTGCATAGAATCCAGGGATAGCAAGAGAGGCTTGGAGAGCCTTTTCTTTCTCCAGCCCTGTTCTTTCTCCAGGCCCTGCCAGGCTGGCCTTCCTGCCCTGGGCCTGTGTACAGGTTTGTTTCTGTGTATGTCTGTCTCCCTAAATGAGAGGAACCAAGGTCCTGAGTGAAGGAATCAGTGATTGAGATTTGTTCAGCTTCTGCCTCATACCATGGAATGGGATGGGGGAGCTGGGCGCCTATCATGCTTAAGCCTTATGTACTACTCACAGCAACCCAGTAAGGATAGTTATTTCCTCATTTTATAGATCTTTTTCTTACAGATGCACAGAGGCTTGTTTCTTGGGCCCTGGAATCTTTTGAGGCATTGGTAGTAATAAAAATTTGGGGGGCCGGGCCTGGTGGCTCACACCTGTAATCCCAGCAGTTTGGGAGGCTGAGGTGGGTGGAACACCTGAGATCAGGAGTTGGAGACCAGCCTGACCAATATGGTGAAACCCTGTCTCTACTAAAAATACAAAAAATTAGCCGGGCATAGTGGTGTGCACCTGTAGTCTCAGCTACTCGGGAGGCTGAAACAAGAGAACCGCCTGAACCCGGGAGGTAGAGGTTGCAGTGAGGCCAGATCGCGCCACTGCACTCCAGCCTGGGTGACAGAGCAAGACTCCATCTGAAAAAAAAAAAAAAAAAAAAAAAAAATGGCCCTACTCTAGACCAACTTAGAACATCCCTGCGGTAGGCCTGATAATCTGCAATTTTTAACAAGGGTGACCATCAGGTAATTCCGATGTTCACAACAGTTCAAAAACCTCGACAGAGCATTTTCGTAACCTGCCCACGCGTTCTTCAGTGGCAGAGCTGGAGCGCAAACCGGGGGCTTCAGATGCTAAGTCCAGGCTCTTGACAGCTCACTGGAGACGCTGGAATCACCTTCACTGCGCCTGTATCAGCACCCGCCACACAGGCGCACAAATAAACCTTCCCAGAGTGAATGAATGAATTAATGACTCATCCAGCCCCAGCTGCTTCCGGTGGGTCGGGGGCGTGGCGAGACCCTGTTTCACGATTATCAGACCTTGACCCTGTCGCTTTCAGAAAAACCACTGGCAGAAGATCCGGACCATGGTCAATCTGCCGGTCATAAGCCCTTTCAAGAAGCGCTACGCCTGGGTGCAGCTGGCAGGGCACACTGGTGAGCAGTGGGGCGGGTGGGCGGGTGCCCGCGCTGGGCGGCGCTGACGGATGCCGGTCCTCAGGGAGTTTTAAGGCGGCGGGCACCAGCGGGCTGATCCTGAAGCGCTGCTCGGAGCCGGAGCGCTACTGCCTGGCGCGGCTGATGGCTGACGCGCTGCGCGGCTGCGTGCCTGCCTTCCACGGCGTGGTGGAGCGCGACGGCGAAAGCTACCTGCAGCTGCAGGACCTGCTCGATGGCTTCGACGGACCTTGTGTGCTCGACTGCAAAATGGGCGTCAGGTATGCGTGCCCTGCCAGGTCGGTTGGGGGGATCATGCCCTGGCCGCTGCCTGCGCCCCCACAGGACTTACCTAGAGGAGGAGCTGACCAAGGCCCGTGAGCGGCCCAAGCTGCGGAAGGACATGTACAAGAAAATGCTGGCGGTGGATCCTGAAGCTCCCACGGAGGAGGAGCACGCGCAGCGCGCCGTCACCAAGCCGCGCTACATGCAGTGGCGGGAAGGCATCAGCTCCAGCACCACCCTCGGCTTCCGCATCGAGGGCATCAAGGTGAGGCAGGCGCGCTTCGCTGGCACCGCCGCCGGGGCCCCTGACACTCCTGTCCCACATCCAGAAAGCGGACGGCTCCTGCAGCACCGACTTCAAGACTACGCGAAGCCGAGAGCAGGTGCTTCGCGTCTTTGAAGAGTTTGTGCAAGGAGATGAGGAAGTGCTGGTGAGAGCGGGATCCCAAACCCTGAGGTGTTGTTTGCCCTCCTCTCCCACCCCACCCTCTGCAGAGGCGGTATCTGAACCGCCTGCAGCAGATCCGGGACACCCTGGAGGTATCCGAGTTCTTCAGGAGGCACGAGGTAAGCGGCGGCTGCCCGGGTGCCCGGGCCGCAGGGCCGCGGCCTGACGGTGCGGGGCTCGCAGGTGATCGGCAGCTCGCTCCTCTTTGTGCACGATCACTGCCATCGCGCCGGCGTGTGGCTCATCGACTTCGGCAAGACCACGCCCCTCCCCGATGGCCAGATCCTGGACCACCGGCGGCCCTGGGAGGAGGGCAACCGCGAGGACGGCTATTTGCTGGGGCTGGACAATCTCATTGGCATCCTGGCCAGCCTGGCTGAGAGATGAGGCTGGACTCCTGTCCCCGCGGGCCGCTCACCTGACATGTGGACCTGCAGCTTTGTCCCCACTGTGCATGCCGGCTTGAGACTGGAGCCCCGCGGTGCAGGGCAGTTCACCGGGTCCTGCAGGACCAGGTGCCAGCCACTAAGGGGGGGCACCGCCGATGCCAGGGGTTTTGCCCACCCGGGCCCCAGCGTTCCCAGAGCCAAATGACACTAACTTATAGAAGGGGAGGGGGCAAAGGGCTTCTTCCTCAGGCCAGCTCTTCTGAGGAGGCTCTGCCCTCTCCAGAGGTGCCAGACCGCGGATTTTATTTAGCAAGCCCAGACCTTCCGGTCTAACGTCTCACACCACGACGGACTCCCCTTCCTAATAAAACTCAAAGACAAGATGCAGCTTCCTGTGCCTCAGGCCTCAGCCCCT